ATATAGGCTAGAAATCTGGTTTTAAATACATGTTCTGCTAAGGACCTCTTTTAGTCTATGAATAAAATTCAATTATGTGTATTTTGTGCCTTATTCTGATTTTTTTTACTTTTTTTTTTTTTTTTAAGGCAGGAAGGTTCTCGCTGTGTGGCCCAGGCTGGACTCCAACTCCTGGGCTCAAGTGATCCTCCCTTCTCTGCCGTAGCAGAGACTACGGGCCTCTGCCACTGACTGCGGCCTTATTCTGAATTTTTAATATCTAATTTTATCATCCCCCATAATCACAGCCAACATTTTCTTATCTCCTGGCTCTTCTTCATCAGCTCAGCATTTTTTTTCCCTCTCTAAAATATGTCGTCTCTATCTGACAGTCTATTCGGAGGAAAAGAGAACCTTAAGACCCAAGGTGGACCCTTCTCTGGCAACAGTAACGAGATAAGAATACGAAGCAGGTTCTGCGACTGCATTGCAATGTGATTGGAATGAGTAATCGTTTTTCATTCTGTATAGCATCTTTCTCCACCTACCAAATGGGGGGCCGTGCCATCTCTGCCTCTCGGTGAGGAGATATTACGACACAGCCAGTGAGATTCACAAAGCACCTTGCAGAGTGGGCCTACTCTACACTCTGGTTTTCAGTTTTTATTGGAGTCACAGGTGGGAATGCATCAAACAAAAGATATAGGCTCTGGAATGTACGGGAAAGAGAGTTTCCATAATGGAAGCCCAAAGACATTTCTACCGTTAAAATACATAATCTGCCGACCCTAAAACATTCACATAAAGAGGCAGGAGGGAATACTATCCCGCAGCTCCACGATTAGCCGCAGTCGTGGGCGGGGATTGGGGCTTGGATACGCCTTTTGCGTCTGGTCCCCAAGGGACGCTCCCCAACCCTCGGCGCGCGAGGCGCCGCGTGAGGCCGGCTTTGCCCCTCCTTCCCTGCAAGAGCGCAGAGGAGCGGTTCTTGCGCCTGCGCCCTGCGCCGCTGCGCGCTTTGGCACCCGCTTGGGGCCCTTTGTGCGCATGCGCGCTCGCGCTCCCGCCCTCTAGCTGCGCTCGGCTGAGTCAGTCAGTCTGTCGGAGTCTGTCCTCGGAGCAGGCGGAGTAAAGGGACTTGAGCGAGCCAGTTGCCGGATTATTCTATTTCCCCTCCCTCTCTCCCGCCCCGTATCTCTTTTCACCCTTCTCCCACCCTCGCTCGCGTAGCCATGGCGGAGCCGTCGGCGGCCACTCAGTCCCATTCCATCTCCTCGTCGTCCTTCGGAGCCGAGCCGTCCGCGCCCGGCGGCGGCGGGAGCCCAGGAGCCTGCCCCGCCCTGGGGACGAAGAGCTGCAGCTCCTCCTGTGCGGGTAAGGCGCGCGGGGAGCCCCCGCCCTGGGAAGTCATATTCTCATGCTGTATATTTTCTTTCAGATTCCTTTGTTTCTTCCTCTTCCTCTCAGCCTGTATCTCTATTTTCGACCTCACAAGGCAAGTCTGTAATTTTTTTGTGTGCATTGGTAAACAATTTTTTTCTTTGAAATTCTGATCATAGAGGGATTGAGCTCTCTTTGCTCTGATGAGCCATCTTCAGAAATTATGACTTCTTCCTTTCTTTCATCTTCTGAAATACATAACACTGGCCTTACAATACTACATGGAGAAAAAAGCCATGTGTTAGGGAGCCAGCCTATTTTAGCCAAAGAAGGAAAAGACCACTTGGATCTTCTAGATATGAAAAAGATGGAAAAGCCTCAGGGGACCAGCAACAACGTATCAGACTCTTCAGTTTCTCTTGCAGCAGGAGTTCATTGTGACCGTCCTTCTATTCCAGCCAGTTTCCCAGAGCATCCTGCTTTTCTCTCAAAGAAAATTGGTCAAGTGGAAGAGCAAATAGATAAAGAGACCAAGAACCCAAATGGGGTATCAAGTAGGGAGGCTAAAACTGCATTGGATGCTGATGACAGATTCACTTTGCTGACAGCCCAGAAACCACCTACTGAGTACTCTAAGGTAGAAGGCATTTATACATATTCTTTGTCTCCATCCAAAGTTTCAGGAGATGATGTTATTGAAAAGGATTCCCCTGAATCACCATTTGAAGTAATTATTGACAAAGCAGCATTTGACAAAGAATTTAAAGACTCATATAAGGAGAGCACAGATGATTTTGGTAGCTGGTCTGTGCACACTGATAAAGAATCATCCGAAGACATTTCAGAGACTAATGACAAGCTTTTTCCACTGAGAAATAAAGAGGCAGGACGTTACCCAATGTCTGCATTGCTCAGTAGGCAGTTTTCACACACAAATGCAGCACTGGAAGAGGTGTCCAGATGCGTGAATGATATGCATAACTTTACTAACGAAATACTGACTTGGGATCTGGTTCCCCAAGTGAAACAACAGACCGATAAATCTTCTGACTGCATCACAAAAACTACAGGACTTGACATGAGTGAATATAATTCAGAAATTCCAGTTGTAAATCTTAAAACTAGCACTCATCAGAAAACTCCTGTATGTTCTATTGATGGGAGCACTCCCATCACTAAATCAACAGGTGATTGGGCAGAAGCATCTCTCCAGCAAGAAAATGCTATTACTGGAAAACCTGTACCTGACTCTTTGAATTCCACAAAAGAATTCAGTATCAAAGGTGTGCAAGGCAATATGCAGAAACAGGATGACACACTTGCAGAATTACCTGGATCTCCACCTGAGAAATGTGACTCTTTGGGTTCTGGAGTGGCCACAGTGAAAGTGGTTTTACCTGATGACCACCTGAAAGATGAAATGGACTGGCAGAGCTCTGCATTGGGAGAAATCACAGAAGCTGATAGTTCTGGTGAGTCTGATGACACAGTAATAGAGGACATCACAGCAGATACATCATTTGAAAATAACAAAATTCAGGCTGAAAAACCTGTTTCCATTCCAAGTGCTGTTGTAAAAACAGGTGAAAGAGAAATCAAAGAGATTCCCAGTTGTGAGAGAGAAGAAAAAACATCTAAAAACTTTGAAGAATTGGTCAGTGACTCTGAGCTGCATCAAGATCAGCCTGATATTCTTGGAAGGAGTCCAGCTAGTGAGGCAGCATGTTCAAAAGTACCCGATACGAATGTCTCCTTAGAAGATGTGAGTGAAGTTGCTCCTGAAAAGCCTATTACTACTGAGAACCCCAAACTTCCTTCAACAGTGTCTCCAAATGTTTTTAATGAGACAGAATTCTCATTAAATGTGACAACATCTGCCTATTTGGAGTCATTACATGGGAAAAATGTTAAACATATAGATGATTCCTCCCCAGAGGACCTGATAGCAGCCTTTACAGAAACCAGAGATAAAGGAATAGTAGATAGTGAAAGAAATGCTTTTAAAGCAATATCAGAGAAGATGACAGACTTTAAAACAACTCCTCCTGTAGAAGTCTTACATGAAAATGAGTCCGGTGGTTCTGAAATTAAAGACATTGGAAGCAAATACAGTGAACAAAGCAAAGAAACAAATGGAAGTGAGCCTCTAGGTGTTTTCCCTACCCAAGGTACTCCAGTAGCATCTCTTGACTTAGAACAAGAACAGCTCACAATTAAGGCTCTTAAAGAATTAGGTGAAAGACAGGTTGAGAAGTCAACTTCTGCACAGCGTGACGCAGAATTGCCTTCTGAAGAAGTACTGAAGCAAACTTTCACATTTGCTCCAGAATCTTGGCCACAGAGATCATATGACATCCTAGAACGTAATGTCAAGAATGGATCTGATCTTGGGATTTCCCAGAAGCCCATCACTATCAGAGAAACTACTAGGGTAGATGCTGTTTCCAGCCTTAGCAAGACTGAATTGGTAAAAAAGCATGTCCTAGCAAGACTTCTGACAGACTTCTCAGGTAACCATTTATATTAGAATACTGCATGTGGTCAGAATGGTTTTCTTTTCTTATGGCCAAGTAGGCTTTTACTGGACCTGACCTTCCTGCATATAACTGGACAAAATTTTTAAAAAACAAAGACCCGAAGGCACTGGAGGATGAACGGGAGCAGTCAGATTCTGAAAGAGAGTTGACACATGTAAGAAGAGACAGCATGAAATTAGTTTTTTATTTTTACTGCTTTTAGCTAGAGGACAGGCTGAAGTGGGCACCTGACAGGCTGGCTTAAACCTTCATAGAAAACCTAAGCAGTGGACAGCATTTGGGTCAGCCACAACCACTGAGTCAGTGGAATGTAAGGGGAGGAGGAATCTTGGAAGGGAGAGATCCAGAGAGTGACAGCCTAAAATTCTGTAGATAAAATAAACTGTGTTTAAGCCTCTGTTTAATTGTAAACCACACTTAACACAAAAGATTATAAGCAGCACAACTAGAGATGAAAGAAGTGAACTGGGCCGGGTGCAATGGCCCACGCCTGTAATCCCAGCACTTTGGGAGGCCAAGGCGGGTGGATCACGAGATCAGGAGTTCAAGACCAGCCTGGTCAAGCTGGTGAAACCCCATCTCTACTAAAAATACAAAAATTAGCCGGGCACATTGGCAGGCGCCTGTAATCCCACCTACTCAGGTGGCTGAGGCAGGAGAATCGCTTGAACCCCTGGGGGTGGAGGTTGCAGTGAGCCAAGATCATGCCATTGCACTACAGCCTGGGTGACAGAGTAAGACTCCGTCTGAAAAAAAAAAAAAAAAAGAAGAAGTGAGCCGAGTTTGTAGTTTGAAGGCCAGGCACAGTGGCTCATGCCTGTAATCCCAGTACTTCAGGAGGCTGAAGCAGGTGGATCACTTGAGCCCAAGAGTTCAAGGCCAGCCTGGGCAGCATGGTGAAACCCCATCTCCACTAAAAAATACAAAATTAAGCCAGGCATGGTGGCCTGTGCCTGTAGTCCCTGAGCCCAGGGAGGTCAGGGGTGCAGATCGCACCACTGCACTCCAGCCTGGGTGACAGAGTAAGACTCTATCTTGAAAAAAAAAGTTTGCAGTTTGAATCTAACCAAATTTATTACATGTTAAAACAAAAGTAATGATACTCTCCAGAGGAATAGAACACAGTCTGGAATTTGTACAGCATAATATTCACAATGTCCAGGATATAATCCAAAACTACATGTTTTAAGAACCAAGAAATTATAACTCAGTCTGAAGAAAAAGAGACAATCGATAGAAACTAACTGCATGTGTTGGAATTAGGAGTCAGGATTTTAAGGGTTTTCATTTTAATCACTCAAAGAAGTAAAGGGAAATATTCTTGTATTGAATAAAAAAGAAAATCTCAACCTAGAAATCGAAACAAAAAAGAGTCAGGTGGGGATTCTAGAACTGTAAAATATAACCACTGAAATTAAAATTCAGCAGGTGACCTTAACAGCAAAATGGAGATGACAGGGGAAGAAGCTGGTGAACTTGATAGCATACTAAAGAACAGAAAGAACACATATTTTTTAAAAGTGTCACCAGAGCTTCAGAACCCTGTGGGACAATATCAAAAGACCTAACTTTGGCCAGGCACAGTGGCTCACGTCTGTAATCCCACCACTTCAGCACTTAGGGAGGCCGAGGCAGGAGGATCACTTGAGCCCAGGAGTGCGAGACCTGCAAAACCTATTTTTTATAATTGGAGTCCTAGCAGGAGAGGAAAGTGAGAGAGAGACTGGAGAAGGACATATTTAAAGATAAAATGGCTGAAATTTTCTTAAATTTTATGAAAGGCACATTTACTGATGAAAGACGCTCATCAAACACCACCTACTAGGATAATTACAAAGAAAACCATACCTTGGTGTATGTGTCGGGGTCCCCAAGATAACCATCAGGGCCAGTGATTTGCTAGAAGGACCCATAGGACTCATAAACTGTAAACTAGCAGTTAATGGTTTATTACAGCAAAAGGACATAGGTTAGAATTGGCCAGAGGAAAAGACACACGGGATAAAATCTAGGAGAGATCAGATGCAAGCTTCCAGGTATTGAATGGAGTCATACAGGGATGTACTTAATTCTTTTACAGTGATGCGTGATAACATGTGCAAAGGATTCCCAACCAAGGAAGCTCTTTCAATCTTTGGTGTCTAGCACGGCATGCAGTGCCCATATGACTGAACTCAGCTACTCAGACCCCAGACCCCCAGAGCAAAAACATGTACTGGCAATAAATCATATTGTTAGGATAAATTTATCTGATACAGCATGGCCTAAGACCTCAGGCATGCAAAAATACTTATGAAGCAGAATATTCAAAGGGCTCAGAGGCCATCTCCAAGGAGCCAGCAAAGGGCTAGTCCTGAAGACAGACCTTTCTTTGGCATGTGCAGGGCTTGGCATTCTAGGCCTGCTGAGTTTTCACCCTTTCCTATACAGTGTATCGTAGTCAAGTTGCTGAAAACCAAAAATAAGGAGAAAATCTTGAAAGTAGCTAGAGAAGAGGCTGGGCGCGGTGGCTCACGCCTGTAATCCCCACACGTTGGAAGGCCGAGACAGGTGGGTCACAAGGTCAGGAGTTCGAGACCAGCCTGACCAACATGGTAAAACCCCATCTCTACTAAAAATACAAAAATTAGCCGGGGTGGCAGTGCACACCTGTAATCCCAGCTACCCAGGAGGCTGAGGCAAGAGAATCACTTGAACCCAGGAGGCGGAGGTTGCAGTGAGCCGGGATTGCGCCACTGCACTCCAGCCTGGGCGACAGAGCGAGACTCCGTCTCAAAAAAAAAAAAAAAAGAAAAAAGAAAAGAAAGTAGCTAGAGAAGAATGACACAGGGAAATGACAATTATAATTAGAGCTTACTTCTTACTAGAAACCACAGATGTTTAAAAGGCAGTAGAGTAACATCTTATAAAGTGCCCAACAGGGAAAAAAAACCTGTCAACCCAGGTTTCTGTATTCAGGAAAAAAACAACAAAAAAAACAAAAAAACTGCAAGATTAAAAGACATTTTTAGATAAAAGAAAACTAAAAGAATTCTACCAGAAGACCTGCACTACAAGAAATGCTAAAGGAAGTTTTTCAGATTAAAGGAAAGTGATACCAAATAAAAACTCAGACCTTTAGGAAGGAATGAAGAGAATTGGAAGTGGTAAACACCTGGGTGAATATGAAAGGCTTATTTTTTTCCTCTTAATTTCTTAAAATATATAGGATTGCTTAAAGCAAAAATTGTAATAACGTGTATAGAGGTTATGATGTTTATTTCTTAGGACAATTATAACAGAAAAAAACGAGTATATGGACTGTACTATAGCAAAGGTTTCTGCTTTTTTTTTTTTTTTTTTTTTTTGTTTGTTTGAGACAGGATCTGGCTCTGTGGCTCTGTATCCCAGTCTGGAGTGCAGTGGTGCAATCATGACTCACTGCAACCTAGACCTCCTGGGCTCAAGCAATCCTCGTGCCTCAGCCTCCCATGTACCTGGGACCACAGGTGCATGCCACCACACCTAGCTAATTTTTTTATTTTTTTAGTAGAGACAGAGTCTCATTATGTTGCCAACACTGGCATTGATCTCCTGGGCTCAAGTAATCCTCCCACCTTGGTCTCCCAAAGTGCTGGGATTATAGGCATGAGCCACTATGCCCAGCCTGTTTCTACATTTTTAATGTAATGGTACTATAAATATATATATATTTGGAGACAGGGTCTCGCTCTGTCACCCAGGCTGTAGTGCAGTGAGTGGCATGAACACAGCTCACTGTACCTCAACCTCCCAGGCTCAAGCAATCCTCCCACTTCACCTTTTTGGGACTATAGGTATATGCCACGATGCCCAACTAGTTTTTAAATTAATTTTATTTTTATTTATTTTTTGAGACAGAGTCTCACTCTGTCACCCAGGCTGGAGTGCAGTGGCGTGATCTCAGCTCACTGCAACCTCTGCCTTCCGGGTTCAAGGGATTCTCCTCCCTCAGCCTCCCAAGTAGCTGGGATTACAGGCACTCACCACCACGCCTGGCTTATTTTTGTATTTTTAGTAGAGATGAGGTTTCACCATGTTTGTCAGGCTGATCTCAAACTCCTGACCTCTAGTGATCCACCCTCCTCGGCCTCCCAAAGTGCTGGGATCATAGGCGTGAGCCACCGTGCTCGGCCAAAAGATGTTATTTAAATATAAAGACACAGGTTGAAAGTAAATGGATGGAAAAGATATCCCAAAAAATTTATAAATGTATGCCATGCAAACAGTAAGCATAAGAAGATGAAAGCTTTTATCAGAAATAAATAAGGGACATCTTATCATGATAAAAGATACCAGGAAGTCTTGACAGTTATAAGTGTGTATGTGCCTAATAATGGCTTCAAAATACACAAAGCAAAAATTGACAGAATTGGCTGGGCAATGGCCCATGCCTGTAACCCCAACATTTTGGGAGGCCAAGGTGAGAAGATCACTTGAGACTAGTTTGAGACCAGCCTGGGCAACATAACCCTTAACCCAACATAACCCTACCCTGGAGTTTTTTTGTAGAGACCCCCATCTCTACAAAAATTCAAAAATTAACTGGTTTGGTGGCATGCATCTGTAGTCCCAGCTACTCAGGAGGCTGAGGC